TGCAGAGGACAAGCAAAGGACAGAGACCAGTGAATCGGAGTCATCCCCTGAGGCTCAACCCCGGGCACCGCCTCCAGCTCTTCTCCACCTGCTTCTAGGCAGTGAAGTCCTAGGAACTAGCAAGAAAGTCTGTCCTTAAGTTTGTGGGACAAGCATTTGTTGCACACCTACTATGTCCAAAACCCTGTAGAGTTAGGTAAAAAGACATCTTAGATCCCAGCTCTCCAAAAAAGCAAGGATCTAAGTGTACAGAGACTTCTTGCTTCGTGATTTCTTCTTCATCCTATTTATCCCCTTCTTATACCCACAGGACCAGACCTCACATGCCCTATCAGAGTCTCCCAGGTGGTTTTTCCAGGGAGAGAGAACATTAAACATCAAACAAACATATATAGAGAAAAGCCTCTCACCCAGGCAGCCTGAGCTAGCTGCAGGAGCAAGCATTCTTCTGACTTCTGAGACAGTACAAGGTGTGTCCAGGTGACTTACCTGTCACTGGGCAGCTGCCATGCGCACTCCTCACACCTGACGCTGCTCAGGGAGAAGCCAGGCAGCTATAATAGTGTTCTTGGCCGGAGAACATCTGGCCTAGCAGGCAGGGTGTCATCTATGAAGCTGGGTGGAGAGAAAGCTGTTGGGGAAACCAGCCCCACACCACCCAGCGGATACCCCGAGTCCGGCGGAGACAAAGGAGTTAGAAAGAGACAGAACAAGCGTTTAAAAGGCAGGTCCAGGGGACCAGAGCGTTGGAGGCTTGCTCACGGCCCAGAGCTCTGGGCTCCACCCAATTTATTGGTTTACAAGCTCTTTGTTCTTAGGGCAGATGGGAAGGGGAGGAAGGGATGAGGAAAAGGATTAATCAGTGAGTCATTCGATAAGATGTGTAACAGTGGCGGTTTCTGTGAATTTCCTTGAGCAAAGGCGTGTGTCTAAACTACTTAAGATCTTTAATGACTGAAATGGGTGGGAGTGGGTTTCAGGAGGAGCCAAGATGTTTGATTATACTCCTCTGCTTCAAGGGAGTGTTATCTCCCTGAGCAACCTGTGGAAAGCCGCTGAGCAACCTGTGGAAAGCCGCTGAGCGGTTATCCTCTCGGGGCATAAAGACAAAGAAGGCAATAAGGAGACTTTGCTCCTCAGAGGCCACCCGTGGCTTCCCATGGGTGTCTCACACAGGGGAGACCAACTCAACTGGCACCTAGAACTCTCTTTCCCACAAAAGCTAGGCTGGTTCTGATTCTTAACCTGCTCCAGCAGTGACACACTCAGTCCCACAGGGAGTGGACGACCCCCAGGAAGAAGATGATGTTTTGGAGGAAACTCCCCAAAGCCCTCTTCATTGGGCTGACTCTGGCCATTGCTGTCAATCTCCTTCTGGTATTTTCTAGCAAGGGGACTTTACAAAACCTGTTTACGGGTGGTCTCCACAGGGAGCTTCCTTTACATCTGAATAAACGCTACGGGGCAGTGATAAAGAGACTCTCCCACTTGGAGGTGGAATTGCAGGATCTGAGTAAGTTTACAATGCTAACCTGGAAGGTGTGTTTCTCTCCCACCCCTGTCCTCTTCATTTGCAGAAGAAAGTATGAAATTAGCTCTGAGGCAACAAGAAAATGTGAACAGCACACTGAAGAGGGCGAAAGATGAAGTACGCCCTCTTCTAAAGGCAATGGAAACCAAGGTGAATGAGACAAAGAAGCACAAAACCCAAATGAAACTCTTCCCACACTCACAGCTTTTCAGGCAATGGGGCGAGGATCTTTCTGAGGCCCAGCAGAAGGCGGCCCAGGACCTCTTCCGGAAGTTTGGTTACAACGCGTACCTCAGCAACCAGCTGCCTCTCAATCGCACCATCCCCGACACGCGAGACTACAGGTGGGATGAACCAGGCTTGGGCTTCTAGGGTCAAATAATATGTTATAAAAATGGTCTCTTATAGATGTCTTCGGAAGACATATCCTTCCCAACTCCCATCCCTCAGTGTCATTCTCATATTCGTGAATGAAGCTCTGTCCATTATACAACGGGCCATCACCAGTATCATCAACCGGACGCCCTCTCGATTGTTGAAGGAAATCATCTTGGTGGATGATTTCAGCTCAAATGGTGAGCAACGTGATCAAAGAATAATTGTAAAAAGAATTTCTATAGGTGTGCACTTGATTGACAGGAGAACTAAAGGTACACTTGGATGAGAAGATTAAGCTTTACAACCAGAAGTATCCAGGACTACTGAAAATAATACGGCATCCTGAAAGGAAAGGTCTTGCTCAAGCCCGCAACACTGGCTGGGAAGCTGCCACAGCAGACGTGGTCGCCATCTTGGATGCTCACATTGAAGTCAATGTTGGGTGGTAAGGCTCAAAGAGGCTAGTTCTTCTGGAAACAAGCTGGGCTTTCTGCACACTCTTGTTCTAGGGCAGAGCCAATCTTGGCTCGGATTCAGGAGGACCGCACTGTGATTGTGTCTCCTGTGTTTGACAACATTCGTTTTGACACCTTCAAACTGGATAAGTATGAACTGGCAGTTGATGGGTTTAACTGGGAACTCTGGTGCCGCTACGATGCACTGCCACAAGCCTGGATTGATCTGCATGATGTCACTGCCCCAGTGAAGTAAGTCTGAGGAGATTCAGGGAACTTGAGTAGAGATTAGTGACTCTTGCTGTGTGCTCTGTAGGAGTCCTTCAATCATGGGCATCCTGGCTGCTAACAGGCACTTCCTGGGAGAGATCGGGTCTCTGGATGGTGGAATGCTCATCTATGGAGGAGAGAACGTGGAGCTTAGCCTGAGGGTGGGTACATTTCCCTTTTCTTTATGGGACAAAGCACGGGTGATTTTTTGGTCTTCTTCTGCAGGTGTGGCAGTGTGGAGGGAAGGTCGAGATTTTGCCCTGTTCCCGGATTGCCCACCTAGAGAGACACCACAAGCCCTACGCCTTGGATCTCACCGCTGCCTTGAAGCGCAATGCTCTGCGAGTGGCCGAAATCTGGATGGATGAGCACAAACACATGGTCTACTTGGCCTGGAACATACCTCTCCAGGTGAGTCATGGAATTGAACAGCAGCACGGAAGAAGCACAGAAACACTTGGCGTTTTATTTACAGAACTCTGGAATAGATTTTGGAGACGTTTCTTCCAGAATGGCACTCCGGGAAAAACTGAAATGTAAAACTTTTGACTGGTACCTGAAAAATGTTTATCCACTCTTGAAGCCACTCCACACCATCGTGGGCTATGGAAGAGTATGTATTATGAAATTGCACTTTGGATTTTAAACAGTGTTGCCGTGTGTTTTGTCCCCTTCAGATGAAAAACCTATTGGATGAAAATGTCTGCTTGGATCAGGGACCCGTTCCAGGCAACACCCCCATCATGTATTACTGCCATGAATTCAGCTCACAGGTATCTTCCACAATCTTCCTGGCCCTGCCTGGCTCTGCTTTTTTTTTTTTTTTTTTTTTTTTAGAATGTCTACTATCACCTAACTGGGGAGCTCTATGTGGGACAACTGATTGCAGAGGCCAGTGCTAGTGATCGCTGCCTGACAGACCCTGGCAAGGCGGAGAAGCCCACCTTAGAACCATGCTCCAAGGCAGCTAAGAATAGACTGCATATATATTGGGATTTTAAACCGGTGAGTTATGTGTTTTTGTTTGTTGGTTTGTTAGCACCTTGGCTCTGTCTCTCTTCCCCTCCAGGGAGGAGCTGTCATAAACAGAGATACCAAGCGGTGTCTGGAGATGAAGAAGGATCTTTTGGGTAGCCACGTGCTTGTGCTCCAGACCTGTAGCACGCAAGTGTGGGAAATCCAGCACACTGTCAGAGACTGGGGTCAGACCAACAGCCAGTGATCCTCAGATGGTGCTGGATCTGGGTCATCAATTCTTGCAAGTGGAATGGCTTCTACTCCTAACACTCCCAGCTTCTTTCTCAATGAGAAAGAAAGCATGTGTATGTCTGTTTATGGCGACTTCAGGTGGGGCCTGTGCGTGTGCCGGGGTGTCTCTGTTGG